TATCCAGTGATAAAATTAATTTCCCATTTGGTAGGAGGGCAACAATTTCATTTAAAAAAATTATTTGCATCAATATTTGCATTGTATTTTAGTGCATAGCATGAACCCTTCATTCCACTCACTCTCCATGGGGAGGGGGCCCCACGGAGTCAGCTGCCAGAAGAGCTTTGGATACTGCCCTGCCCCTCCCTCCAGGGCTGTGCCCAGAGTAGCATTTTTTTTTCTATGCCGTGACATTTTTTTTGTATTTTTTGTAGAGACAGGGTTTCTCCATGTTGCCCAGGGTGGTCTCGAACCCTTGGCCTCAAGTGATCCGCCCACCTTGGCCTCCCAAATTGCGGAGATTATAGGCATGAGCCACCACGACCAGCCCCCATAGCAGCTATTATTATTTAACTTTGCTTTGGAGAAAATTAATAAGCACGAAAATATGTATAAAAAAGCAGAAAAAAGGAGTATTTCTTTTTTGTATTAGTTTTACAACATTTCTTCAAAAATCTTATGTTTGCAATCAGAAAAAAAATTATTTAAAAAAAACAATCATAGTCTTACAAGAAAGAGGCCTTTGAGTGAGGCGAGATGAAGAAAATTAGGTTTTGAGATCTTTCCTGAAACTCTGGTTCCCTGTTAACAGAAAAGTGCTGAGACCACCTGAAACCAGTTCACAAAATACAAATCTCCAGCGCAACACACGCCTGAGGCTGAAACCCACGCCTCGACCCAGGGGAGGCTGCGCAGCCCCCTGCTCGTGGACGCTGTGTGTCTTCGTGAACCAGGAGTTGGGCCCCAGGAACTTCCAAGATTCCTTCTTGTCCAGGTGAGGCCATATGTGTAAATCAGTTCGCAGCGAAATTTGGCCGACTTATTTGAGGGATTCCTTGGGTCGCTGGATTCTGGTGACCCCGTCATTGGCAGAGGGCGAGGGCTCTGCTGGGCATTGTGGGGTCACCGTTGGGGTTTCCTGGGCAACCCAAGCGCGTAGAGGGGGCCTGTGGGTACATTCCCGGGAGAGGACGCGAGGGGCCCTTTGGAGTCCTGGAGGCGGCAGCGTTGTTGTCCAGCCCGACGGTTCCCGAGATGTGGGCCCCGCGCTCCGAGAAGAGGCCTGCGCGGGCCATGGCGGCCCCCCGGTTTGGTGGCCCCCGGCGCGGCGGCGCGCAGCACGAGCTGCTGGAGAAGGCGGCGCGCCTGGAGCGGGGCCCCCCTCCGCGCGGGGATCCGGAGGCGGTCGGGCGGCGCGCGGTGGCCGGCGACGGCGGCTCCTGCTCTGGGTGCTGGTGCTGGCGGCGGCTGTTCCGCGGCCCGCGCAGGAAGAAGCTCAGGCAAGCTCACGCGCGCGCAGGCAAGGAGGCCCCGGAGCGCGGCCTGTGGGGCCCCTCGAGCCTGCAGAGGCTGCTTCAGAGGCTGGCGACGTGGAGGCGGCGCTACCTGCGGCGCAAGGAGCGGCCGGACCGGCTGGAGGAGATCCCGCTGCTGGTGCTGGACCGCGCGCAGGGCGGCCACGAGGCCGCGGCCGGACCCCAGAGCAGCGTCCCCGGGCGGCCCGCGCAGGCCGCCCCCGCGCGCCAGCCCCGCCGCCGGTCAGCCACGAGGAGCCGGTCCCCCGTTGCGCCCCCTGTGCACGCTCAGGATTGTTTTTTTCTTTTTGGTCAACAAAAGCAATAAATGAAAGTAACCCCAGCACCGTAGGAATGAAAGCACATGCAATGTTGGGGGGATGTGCATGGAAACCAAGGGTTATCTTGAGGTTCGCAGCGAGCTAAACGAGCCGCGTCCTCCTCGCAGCCTCTCTTTGGTCCGAGGGCCTCGGAGCAGTAACTAAAGCCTGCGGGTGCCGCGGAGCCCTGGGTTCCCCCCGCTGCGCAGTTGCTGCGGGCTGGGAAGCGCTGAATCGGGGGCGGATTGTCTCTTCCTAAACACTGCAGGGGAGAAGGTGGGAAACGGTTTTCAATCTCTGCAATGCCTTTTTTTTGAGACAGGAGAAAAAAAAAAAAAACCAACTATGTTGCCCGGGCTGGACTCAAACTCCTGGGGTCAAGCGATCCTAAGCCTCCCAAGCGTTGGGATTGCAGGCGTGAGCTACCACGCCCCGTCAAAAAAATAAAAAAATCGTTTAAAGCAGGATGCTGAGCTTCACATCCCACTTTGAAGTGAGCGAACTCTACTTTTATGCTTTTGTTGACAGGCATTTAGGAAGGGTGGCTTGGGGTGGGGGTGGGACAGGGGAGTTTGGAAACCAGGGCTAGACTTAGAAGAACAAAGGGAAAGGACTCCTGGAGGCTCCCAGATGGGTCTTGAATGTCTTCCTTTTCCTCATCAATAAAAACCTGCTAATGATACTCCGGCTCTACAGACTCGTGAGGATGAAAGT